GCGCCTGCGCACTAGCCATAGGGGCGGGGAGGTCAACGCGAGGCCGAGAGTGCTGTGGTGCCAGAGAAGGCGTGTCTGTTTCCCAAACAACCACTGTCCCCACGGCGCCTGTCTGTCCCAAGGTTGGTCGGTATGCCGCGAGTGACGGCGTCTCTTAACCAATCACCGCAGAACTCAGGCTGTTGCCGGGGCGAAGCGGTGTCCGCCTCCCCCGGAAGGGTATTTGTAGGTGGGTGGGACCGGAAGTGACGCTACAGGGGCCAGCTATGCTCCCGGGAGTGTTGATGTTTTCCAGTCATTCCGGCTGACAGCGTTCAAGTTGGAATCCTGGAGGGGAGGTGTTTTTCCTGTCGTACGTGGGACAGGCCACGCTGTCCGTCCGCAGTACCGACGCCTGCAGGTCAGAGCTTCGGGGAGAAAAGTGAAGAGCAAGACGGAACTGACGGGGAGAAAGGCTGGGAACCAGGGTGTCGACTTTGACTGAAATTTGAGACGGAGGGCACCGGAGGGCGAGCACTCGCCTGTGATTGGCCCGTGGGCGTCGTCGAGGTCCCACGCAGCTGCTCAATTGGTTGGTGTTGCAATTGTTGTGGCGGCGGCGGCGGCGATTTTGCCCACGTACTTCCGAGTAAGGGGCGGGGCTGTGCCCTGGCGCGCGTGCGCAGCGCCCCGGGGCCCCACCCGGTAGTGCAAGAACCTGCGAGGGGGCGGAGCGAAGAGGTGCTTGTTTTGGTTCTGTTTCCTTTGAAGCAGAAGGCCGGAACAAGCGTAGCAATAAACTTGCTGGACTTGGAGAGAAGGCTAAGACAAACTCGCCGCACTGCCTTCATCTTGGACTTTACATCCGGGTTCTCCTCTCGGCGTGACCCGCGCGCCGCCACCGCCGCCGCCGCCGCCGCCGCCTCCTCCGCCGCCGAGGGTTCTCGAACCGGTGCCGCGATCCCTTTATCCGGGTCTCGCCGTTCCCGTCGTGCCTCGCGCACTACACTAGCCCCCTCATCCGGGTTCTCTCCCGGCGTGCCCCGCGCCGGGTTTGTTGGGGGGTACTCGGCAGTGCAGCCATGACTATACTCCCCAAAAAGAAGCCGCCGCCTCCCGACGCCGACCCCGCCAACGAGCCGCCGCCGCCCGGGCCGATGCCCCCGGCGCCGCGGCGCGGCGGAGGTGTGGGCGTGGGCGGCGGCGGCACGGGCGTGGGCGGCGGCGATCGCGACCGTGACTCCGGCGTCGTGGGGGCCCGTCCGCGAGCTTCGCCACCGCCTCAAGGCCCGCTACCAGGACCGCCGGGCGCTCTTCATCGCTGGGCGCTGGCCGTGCCGCCTGGTGCAGTGGCGGGTCCCCGGCCACAACAGGCTTCTCCACCTCCTTGCGGGGGCCCAGGTGGTCCCGGCGGCGGTCCCGGCGACGCGCTGGGCGCAGCGGCGGCGGGTGTGGGTGCCGCGGGCGTGGTGGTGGGTGTGGGTGGTGCCGTAGGCGTGGGCGGCTGCTGCTCCGGGCCTGGGCACAGCAAGCGGCGACGTCAAGCTCCCGGGGTTGGCGCGGTTGGCGGGGGCAGTCCCGAGCGTGAGGAGGTCGGCGCAGGCTACAACAGTGAGGACGAGTATGAGGCGGCTGCAGCACGCATCGAGGCTATGGACCCTGCCACTGTCGAGCAGGTAAGAGCTGTGGGGTGAGGGGTGAGCGGCCACCCTGTTGCTGACCCCCACCTCTTCCCTCCAGCAGGAGCATTGGTTTGAAAAGGCCCTACGAGACAAGAAGGGCTTCATCATCAAGCAGATGAAGGAGGATGGCGCCTGTCTCTTCCGGGCTGTAGGTGAGTCTCTGCCTTAGTCCTTAAGGGCCTAGACCCTAGCTGCTGCTTTCTTCTGCCCCCACAGCTGACCAGGTGTATGGAGACCAGGACATGCATGAGGTTGTGCGAAAGCATTGCATGGACTATCTGGTGAGAAAATGGAGGCCTTTGGGGAAGGGGCACACAGACCTTAACCTTCCAATCTATTCTGCAGATGAAGAATGCCGACTACTTCTCCAACTATGTCACAGAGGACTTTACCACCTACATTAACAGGAAGCGGAAAAACAATTGCCATGGCAACCACATTGAGATGCAGGCCATGGCAGAGATGTACAACCGTCCTGTGGAGGTGTACCAGTACAGCACAGGTACTTCTGCAGTGGGTAGGTGAGGGAAAGATGGTGCCTCATTCGAGTGTGGATGCTCCCTCCTTCTCTTTCTCTGCAGAACCCATCAACACATTCCATGGGATACATCAAAACGAGGACGAACCCATTCGTGTTAGCTACCATCGGAATATCCACTATAATTCAGTGGTGAATCCTAACAAGGCCACCATTGGTGTGGGGCTGGGCCTGCCATCATTCAAACCAGGGGTGAGTGGGTCCCTGTGCCCAGAATGGCTGCTTTGCACATCCCTGTTCCTCTCCCTCCTTGCAGTTTGCAGAGCAGTCTCTGATGAAGAATGCCATAAAAACATCGGAGGAGTCATGGATTGAACAGCAGATGCTAGAAGACAAGAAACGGGCCACAGACTGGGAGGCCACAAATGAAGCCATCGAGGAGCAGGTGGCTCGGGAATCCTACCTGCAGTGGTTGCGGGATCAGGAGAAACAGGCTCGCCAGGTCCGAGGCCCCAGCCAGGTGGGTCATGGACTCTGTCACAGGCTTGGCCAGGTCCTTAACGCATTTACCTTCCCCGCTGCAGCCCCGGAAAGCCAGCGCCACATGCAGTTCGGCCACAGCAGCAGCCTCCAGTGGCCTGGAGGAGTGGACTAGCCGGTCCCCGCGGCAGCGGAGTTCAGCCTCGTCACCTGAGCACCCTGAGCTGCATGCTGAATTGGGCATGAAGCCCCCTTCCCCAGGCACTGTTTTAGCTCTTGCCAAACCTCCTTCGCCCTGTGCGCCAGGTCAGTGACTTGCCCACAGGGAATGTGCTGGGGGTCCCTACCTTTGACTGTCCGTCTGCTTCAGGTACAAGCAGTCAGTTCTCGGCAGGGGCCGACCGGGCAACTTCCCCCCTTGTGTCCCTCTACCCTGCTTTGGAGTGCCGGGCCCTCATTCAGCAGATGTCCCCCTCTGCCTTTGGTAAGCCTCCTTTGTCTGGGGGGATGGAGGCTATCATCCTTTTCCTCTTCCTCTCGCCCAGCAGGTCTGAATGACTGGGATGATGATGAGATCCTAGCTTCGGTGCTGGCAGTGTCCCAACAGGAATACCTAGACAGTATGAAGAAAAACAAAGTGCACAGAGACCCGCCCCCAGACAAGAGTTGATGGAGACCCAGGGATTGGACACCATCTCCCAACCCCAGTACTCCTGCTCTCCGGTGCCACCTCACCTTCTTTGGCTTCTTCCCTCTTGCCTCCTTCTGTTCTTTCTGCTCTCCCCTCTTTTCCCTCCTCCTCACTTCCCTCTGGCTAGCCCACCCCTGCACTCTCTCTCATTGCCGCTGCCACTATCACCTGTCTCTCTGCCAGCTGATGTGCCCTGTTGCCCCCCACCCCATCCCGCACAGAACCATCCCTGCATTCCACAGGGGACTCGGGCAAGGGTGCCGAAGATAGACAAGAGGCACACAGAGACAGACCAACTGGCAGCCAGGCAGCCCCAGAGGAGAGAGACATTCAGACAGAGGAAAGTCTCCCTGCCCCTCATTCCTTCCAAGATGAGAAAAACTTGCCGCCACCCCCCGACACTGATGCCAGGGAGGTGGGAGGAAGAAGTGGGAAATTTCCCTTCCCAGTACCCCCAAGAACGTCTGAGCCTTCAATGTTGAATTTTTTCTTTATTAAAATTACTTTTATCTTATAAAATCAACTAATCAAAAATGATATAGACGACAGCACTGGCTCTGTGAAGGTGGCATCTTTCTGGGCAGGCAGGCCATGGGGCATGGAGGAGGGTGCAAAGATATGGGTTGCTGTCTTCTGGCCTCCAGCTGCATGGAGGCCGGCCCAGGGTCTAGGGTGTGCACTGGGCAAGGGCAGGGCGGCAGGTGTCAGGCCGGCTTGGACAATGAAACCCTGACCTTGCTGCATTCCTTTTGCTTCCACCACCACTAGCTTCTTTGGAATCTTGGGGTGGGGGTCATCTTTGGGGATTATGGCTGCCACCCGGGATTTGAGTGTAGGGAGTGTGGGAGCAGCCTTGGCAGATGGGGCACCCGTGCCCTGCAGGTGTTGACAAGATCCGCCATCTGTAATGTCCTTGGCACAATAAAACCAAATGTCAGTTTCCCTGAGCGACTCTGTTCTGTGTGGGGCAGGGGTTGGGCGGGCCTCTGGGCAGAGGATGCAATGGCACGGACCTTGGCTTGACCTCAGAGGTGTGAATGCTCTCCAGCAGGGTCTGTCTGGGGGCCTGGAGTTTGTATTTGATTTGCTGCTTATTAAACCTCCTTCTGGACCTATTGCCACTGGAAAAGCTGCGTCTTTGCCTGCTGACCCCACCCCTGC